CCCGCTCCTCTATCCGCGCAGAGCCCTGGCCCATTGAGCATGCGCGGCCTCGCGAGGCCTGCTGGGAAATGTAGTTCTCCCACCCAGCCTCGCCACGCGGGGGCGCTGGGACAACTGCAGATGTTGGAGGGGAGTTCGAATCCCAGGCTTCCCGGCCCGCAGACTGCCCCGGCTGGCCCCAGGACCTGTTTGTTCTCCTGCAAAATAGGGTTAATAATCACTGCCTGGCTCTGGGGGCTGTGTTCATTATTCCAAAGGATGGCAGATGGGGAGAAGTGGGGTTGGGAAATATTAAAGAAGTGTGAGAGGTGGTTTCCTTGGGACCTTGAGGCACCGGAAGCGTCGTGGAGACCCTGTTAAAGACGGACTTTCGGTTTGGCTCACAGTAGGGAGACACATAGGTGCACCATGGATTTGGGGTCGGCCTGGGAACTTTACCTCCCTGAGAACTCAGTTTCCTCATTATAAGCTGGGGAAAAAATAGTACCTACCTCTCAATTGTGAGGATTAAATTAGATCAAGCGGGTTAAGGATTTAGCAGTAGTAGAGCTGGAAAAGAATATATAAAATATATATTATTAATTTATATATTATATATAAAACATACTATATATTATATGTATTATATATGTTATATATAATTTTAAAAATATAATGTTATAAAAATTAACAGTGATTAGACTCCAGCCCTACTGGAGTATATTAGACTCATTGTTAATCTTCTTTTTTTAACTTTAAAGCTTTGAATAATTACTCATTGGATGGAATCAGGAACATATAAAGTGTGATATTTTTAGTAAATGTTATGTAATTGAAGAAGGGCAAGAAGTCAATGAAATATCCCTTGAACGCCTCCTCCTATAGTAACTGTGTATGTCTACAAAAGTCTGAAGAAATCACCATAGATTATGAAAGCTTGGGAGACCGCATTTCCCAGACACCTCCACGGGGCCTACACTTCCACGGGGCCTACAACTCCCAAACACCCTTGGGCCACTGACGTCTTCCGGAAACGTGCACTTGCAAGCTGCCCGCAATACGTCATGGCGACCAAACGCCTTTTCGGGGCTACCCGGACGTGGGCCGGCTGGGGGGCCTGGGAGCTCCTAAACCCCGCCACTTCCGGAAGACTCCTGGCCCGGGATTATGCCAAGAAACCAGGTGAGCTGGGTTAAGAGGAACCAAATGGGGACGGCTGAAATGACTCTCCCTCTCGTCTCCCCAGTTATGAAGGGGGCCAAATCGGGAAAAGGTGCAGTGACCAGCGAGGCCCTCAAGGACCCCGACGTATGCACAGATCCTGTCCAGCTCACCACATATGCCATGGGCGTCAACATCTACAAGGAAGGGCAGGATGTACCCCTGAAACCGGATGCTGAGTACCCTGAATGGTGAGTAGGCCAGGCTGTGTCATCCTGCAATGGTAGCTCTGATTCCTGCCCGCACCCCCGTCAGGCTGTTCGAGATGAACTTGGGTCCCCCAAAGACCCTGGAGGAGCTGGACCCCGAGAGCCGGGAGTACTGGCGGCGGCTGCGGAAACAGAACATCTGGCGCCACAACCGGCTGAGCAAGAACAAGAGGTTGTAGCATGGAGGGCCCGGCATCGCTGACCCCCACGCCGAGGGCTTGCCGTTTTCCCGGAGGACGTGGACTTTTGTGAGACAAGAGGCGGCTCCCCAGCCTGGGTTTCCATGTGACCCCACAGTGGGGCTGGACCAGGGCCCTGGAGGCCAATAAAGAGCTTTCTGGGTAGACCCTATTTCCCCTTGGTATTGTCTGGTGTCGGCCTGG